GACTACAGGCATGCACCACCACGCCCCTCTAAGTTTTATATTTTCAGTAGTGACGGGGTTTTGCCATGCCTGCCTCAGCATCCCAAAGTGCTGGGATTACAGGCGTGAGCCACTGAGCCCGGCTGTTTCTTTTTGTGTGTGTTTTTTTTAATGAAACAGGGTCTCGCTCTGTTGCCCAGGCTGGAGTGTAGTGGTGCAATCACAGCTCTCTGCAGCCTCTACCTCCCTTCAGGGCCCAAGCAATTCTCCCACCTCAGCGTCCCAAGTAGCTAGGATTACAGGCCTGAGCCGCTAATTATTTTCTTTTCTTCTTTCTCATTCTCTCTCTCTCTTTTTTTTTTTTTTTACCATGTTGCCCAGGCTGGTCTTGAACTCCTGGACTCAAGAGATCCGCCACTCTGCCTCCCAAAATGCCGTGATTACAGGTATGAGCCACCACACCCAGCAATGCTGCAAGTCTTATGGGCCAGGATAGTGTAATCTAAGAAATGATATATGAAGAACTCTCACAATAGGGAAGAGGTGAGGAGTGTCCAGGCAGAGAGAAGAGCATTTGCAGAGGCCCTGGGCGAGAAGAAACCTGCATCCTTTAAGGACCTAAATGAAGCCAAGCAGGCAGAGGCTAGATCACACATGGGGGCTTCATGCCCACCTTAAGTAGTTTGGGTCTTTAAAAAAGGAATGAGACTCATAAAGAGGTTTTAAGGAGCGAATGCTATTGCTGCCATGAACAGATATTCCTTCCCCATAGCTGCAGAGCAGGCACAGGGCTGTTTTTGCCCGCCAGTATGTCCCCACCGTCTAGCCCAGAGCGGGGCCAGCGGCCGGCTCCTACCCACACTTGCTGGCAGGAAGACTGGACGCACTGCGGGACATGGTGATGTCCTGGGTTGGGGCTGAGGAAGGCCTATGCGCGGAGGGTGCGGCCTTCGGCTAAGGCAGAGGACCAGGGTTGGGTCCGTGGCGGCGGGAGGGGTGGCCTCCTGCGCTGGTCGCCCCAGGGGACCTGAGAGGCGCGACAAACAGTCGGCGCGTTTGGTACTCGCGCCTGCAGAGCTTTCAACCTCCGCGCCGGCTGCGCCTGTTTCTCGGCCAGGGGAGCAAGGCCACGCGGCCTACGCAGCCGAGTCGGAACCAACCGGTTGTTTGGTGAAACCTACCCCAGAGCCTCCCGCGGCCCACAGAGCACAGGTGAGGCAGCAGACCGGGTGGGGTCGGTGTCGTTGCTCCCAAGTTTCATTTTTTTATTTTTCAGACAGAATCTCCCTCTGTCACCCAGGCTGGAGTGCAGTGGCATGATCTCGGCTCACTGCAACCTCCACCTCCCGGGTTCAAGCGATTCTTGTGCCTCAGCCTCCGGAGTAGCTGGGATTTACAGACGTGCGCTACCATGCCCGGCAAATTTTTCTATTTTTGCAAAGACAGGATTTCACCGTTTTGTCCAGGCTGGTCTTGAACTATTGACCTCAAGTGATCCGACCGCCTTGACCTCCCAAAGTGCTGGGATTACGGGGTGTGAGCCATCGCGCCTGGCCACTTTCTCCAAAGTTTTAAACCAAAGCCTTCTTCGGCAGAGCTACGACCCTTCCTCTATGGCCCATTCTATCCTATGCTGCTTCCCTTTATAAGGACACTCCCACTGTTGTGCTATAATCATCTCTTGGTATCTCCGGACTCTGCCACTCTGAGGTTAGTGCCCTGCCCAGAGCCTGGTACATAAGTTTTTCTTTCCTGGCTGCTAATTGGATTAAAGACTGTTTTTGCCAACCATGGCATCTGGAGATGACAGTCCTATCTTTGAAGATGATGAAAGGTAAATGTCTTATATTGCAGTAAACTAGCCTTCCTACTATAATTGCTTTATTTTATTCCTTTAGCCCTCCTTACAGCCTAGAAAAAATGACAGATCTCGTAGCTGTTTGGGATGTTGCTTTAAGTGACGGAGTCCACAAGATCGAATTTGAACATGGGACTACATCAGGCAAACGAGTAGTATATGTAGATGGAAAGGTAGGAAGAAAATATGTTACTTTGTAAAATATTTTGTTTCATATTTTTCTGTTTTATTATGTAGGAAGAGATAAGAAAAGAGTGGATGTTCAAATTAGTGGGCAAAGAAACATTCTATGTTGGAGCTGCAAAGACAAAAGCGACCATAAATATAGACGCTATCAGTGGTTTTGCTTATGAATATACTCTGGAAATTAATGGGAAAAGTCTCAAGAAGTATATGGAGGACAGATCAAAAACCACCAATACTTGGGTATTACACATGGATGGTGAGAACTTTAGAATTGTTTTGGGTAAGTTAGTGCTGTTTCCGCAGAACTTTTTTTATAACTTAAAGTTTTTATGTTACCTTTACAGAAAAAGATGCTATGGACGTATGGTGCAATGGTAAAAAATTGGAGACAGCGGTAAGTTGACTATTTGATGACTCTAAGTGCCAACCACTAATTCCTTCTTCTTTTGTTGCTCCAGGGTGAGTTTGTAGATGATGGGACTGAAACTCACTTCAGTATCGGGAACCATGACTGTTACATAAAGGCTGTCAGTAGTGGGAAGCGGAAAGAAGGGATTATTCATACTCTCATTGTGGATAATAGAGAAATCCCAGAGATTGCAAGTTAATGAATTTTCATCTTAAGAAGTAAAGATCAGGACTTTTTAATTACTGTGGTAATTAAATGTGTTCAGTATGTACTTATCAGTACATTTAGTCTGCAATGTTTTAATTTTTTAAAAAGTTACATGAAACTAACATTCCAAGGGTCAGGAAAAAAACCAATTATGTATAGTCATAAAAATTACAATTTATGATGCAAATAATGTAAAATGTTTTAAAGACAAATGGCAAATAAGATATGGACCAAAGTCACTAATGTTTTACAACAGTAACCTTTACTATAATAAATACTTTTAAAAAAATCTGCTTGATTTGTGTTTATATGTATGGGTAA